TGACCTCAGGTGATCCCCCAACCTTGGTCTCCGGAAGTGCTGGGATTATAGGTGTGAGCCACAGCGCCCGGCTTAGGGTGGATTTTTGAATCTGAGGGTTTCAACCCATAGTAGATGGAGTGTGGCCAGGGCGGGGGGTTTTAGTTTGGAAAACGAACCTGCACCTGTATCCCTCAACCTAAATTTTTTTTTTTTTTTTTTTTAAGGAAAACATTTCAGTTGTAAATTCTAAGAGGAATTTCTGTTAGGTTGGATTCACTGCGCGTTTTGGAATGTAGTTGGCATCTCCCGTTTTTTTTTTTTTTTGAGAGTGAGTCTTGCTCTGTCGCCCAGGCTGGAGTACAGTGGCGCAATCTCGGCTCACTGCAAGCTCCGCTTCCCGGGTTCACGCCATTCTCCTGCCTCAGCCTCCCGAGTAGCTGGAACTAACAGGCGCCCGCCACCACGCCTGGCTAATTTTTTGTATTTTTAGTAGAGACGGGGTTTCACCGTGTTAGCCAGGATGGTCTCGATCTCCTGACCTCATGATCCACCGCCTCAGCCTCCCAAAGGTGCTGGGATTACAGGCGTGAGCCACCGCGCCCGGCGGCATCTCCCGTTTTTTTGTGGCATAACAGTTGACCAAAATAGGTTCAGGTCTCCTTGAGACAGGTTTTGAAAATGCTTTTTAAAATTTTTTTCCTGGAAAACAAATGACCAAAGTCATTGCTGTACCCACAAAAGGTAAATATGTTTCGATTAGTCTTTGCAGACACCTGATTCTTACACTGACATTCGAGTCTGGGCGTGAGACGTGAGCGCTAAGACCCTTCTGGGGTAGCTGGGAACTAGGCCAGGGTTCACCTGGGCGCCCCTGAAACCCAGCCGCCGGTAGACGAGCCCACCAGAGCGCATGCGCCGGGGGTACGCCGGGGCCGGACACGCCCAACTCTTCTTGTCTGATAAAGGGCGGAGTCTGCTACAGCCCCGCCCCCAGTGAAGGTGCGCGCGTGGCGGAGGCTGGTTTTCCGTCTGGTGAGGGGTTACTTCCGGGTCGGACGGCGCTAGCTGCAGCATCGGAGTGTGGCAGTGCTGGGCTGGCCGGCGGGCTGGGCTGCGGCCCGCGCGCGGCCGGCGATGCAGGGGGGCAACTCCGGGGTCCGCAAGCGCGAAGAGGAGGGCGACGGGGCTGGGGCTGTGGCTGCGCCGCCGGCCATCGACTTTCCCGCCGAGGGCCCGGACCCCGAATATGACGGTGAGGGATCGGATCGCGGCGTCGCCGCTCTGAATTTAAAAATATTTTCCTTTTTAATTTTTAGAATCTGATGTTCCAGCAGAAATCCAGGTGTTAAAAGAACCCCTACAACAGCCAACCTTCCCTTTTGCAGTTGCAAACCAACTCTTGCTGGTTTCTTTGCTGGAGCACTTGAGCCACGTGCATGAACCAAACCCACTTCGTTCAAGACAGGTGTTTAAGCGTAAGTAAGAATAAATGAATCTTGCTAAATAATCTAATAATAGTTTTTCATATTCTTTTTATAGTACTTTGCCAGACGTTTATCAAAATGGGGCTGCTGTCTTCTTTCACTTGTAGTGACGAGTTTAGCTCATTGAGACTACATCACAACAGAGCTATTACTCACTTAATGAGGTCTGCTAAAGAGAGAGTTCGTCAGGTAAGCCCTAAAAAATATACTTTGGGTATGACAATGCTTTTTAAAAACAATTTTTTAATTGTAGGATCCTTGTGAGGATATTTCTCGTATCCAGAAAATCAGGTATGTGTGAAAAACTTTCTTGATTATGCAGATTTAATATTGATTGTTTGTATTTAACTTTCAGATCAAGGGAAGTAGCCTTGGAAGCACAAACTTCACGTTACTTAAATGAATTTGAAGAACTTGCCATCTTAGGAAAAGGTGGATACGGAAGAGTATACAAGGTTGTCTTCCACGTACTTGTTTTGACCTACTACAATATACTTTGTCTTTTTTTCTACTTTTCAGGTCAGGAATAAATTAGATGGTCAGTATTATGCAATAAAAAAAATCCTGATTAAGGGTGCAACTAAAACAGTTTGCATGAAGGTATGATTTTTAAAAATTACTTATTTTGAATAAAAAGGCAGATCTACTTCCATTTCTTTTCTAGGTCCTACGGGAAGTGAAGGTGCTGGCAGGTCTTCAGCACCCCAATATTGTTGGCTATCACACCGCGTGGATAGAACATGTTCATGTGATTCAGCCACGAGGTAAGCCGTTTTTGATGGTATGGTAGTTGAAGTTTGAAGATGATTGTTGTTTGTTTTCATTCAGCAGACAGAGCTGCCATTGAGTTGCCATCTCTGGAAGTGCTCTCCGACCAGGAAGAGGACAGGTATGTCCTTTTACATATTAGGACATTACCTCACTTTTATGTTTACTATTTTTTTTTTTTTCAGAGAGCAATGTGGTGTTAAAAATGATGAAAGTAGCAGCTCATCCATTATCTTTGCTGAGCCCACCCCAGAAAAAGAAAAACGCTTTGGAGAATCTGACACTGAAAATCAGAATAACAAGTCGGTGAAGTACACCACCAATTTAGTCATAAGAGAATCTGGTGAACTTGAGTCGACCCTGGAGCTCCAGGAAAATGGCTTGGCTGGTTTGTCTGCCAGTTCAATTGTGGAACAGCAGCTGCCACTCAGGCGTAATTCCCACCTAGAGGAGAGTTTCACATCCACCGAAGAATCTTCCGAAGAAAATGTCAACTTTTTGGGTCAGACAGAGGTAGATTACTTTCCCAGACCCTCCTAATTTGGAAGATGGGAGCCATCACTGTGTCCTCTCCTAGGCACAGTACCACCTGATGCTGCACATCCAGATGCAGCTGTGTGAGCTCTCGCTGTGGGATTGGATAGTCGAGAGAAACAAGCGGGGCCGGGAGTATGTGGACGAGTCTGCCTGTGAGTACCATCTGGGTCTGCCGGGCCGGGAAAGAGAAATAAAACTATTTTTTTTTACTTCAAGGTCCTTATGTTATGGCCAATGTTGCAACAAAAATTTTTCAAGAATTGGTAGAAGGTGTGTTTTACATACATAACATGGGAATTGTGCACCGAGATCTGAAGGTAAGTGGGGGCGATGAAATCATTGAAAGCAGCCAAGGAGTTGACTTGTTTTGTTTGTTGATAGCCAAGAAATATTTTTCTTCATGGCCCTGATCAGCAAGTAAAAATAGGAGACTTTGGTCTGGCCTGCACAGACATCCTACAGAAGAACACAGACTGGACCAACAGAAACGGGAAGAGTAAGTTTTTGGTTTTGTTTTGTTTTCTTTGCCAATGTTTAATATGTGGCTTTTGAAATGATAGGAACACCAACACATACGTCCAGAGTGGGTACTTGTCTGTACGCTTCACCCGAACAGTTGGAAGGATCTGAGTATGATGCCAAGGTAGTATTTGTTGCTTTCTGCCCTTTCATTCAACTACTGAGTTCCCCTTTTTTTCTTTTTCCAGTCAGATATGTACAGCTTGGGTGTGGTCCTGCTAGAGCTCTTTCAGCCGTTTGGAACAGAAATGGAGCGAGCAGAAGTTCTAACAGGTTTAAGAACTGGTCAGTTGCCGGAATCCCTCCGTAAAAGGTGTCCAGTGCAAGCCAAGTATATCCAGCACTTAACGAGAAGGAACTCATCGCAGAGACCATCTGCCATTCAGCTGCTGCAGAGTGAACTTTTCCAAAATTCTGGAAATGTATGTGCTTTTCTTTCTCTTGGTCCTGGAGTTTAATGGAGTTTAAAATATTTTCTCCTTACAGGTTAACCTCACCCTACAGATGAAGATAATAGAGCAAGAAAAAGAAATTGCAGAACTAAAGAAGCAGCTAAACCTCCTTTCTCAAGACAAAGGGGTGAGGGATGACGGAAAGGATGGGGGCGTGGGATGAAAGTGGACTTAACTTTTAAGGTAGTTAACTGGAATGTAAATTTTTAATCTTTATTAGGGTATAGTTGGTACAATGCTTCGTTGTATTTAGTAAGCCTTTACAAGACTTGTTAAAGATGTCAGAGTGCCCCAAGCTGCCGTTCCTTCCCTTCCTGCCCCACAAGCTCCTTTTCCTGAATTTCCTACCTAAATATTAACCATATGCCTAGTCTCTGAAACTAAAAACTTGGACCTCATCCTCAATTATTTTCTCCTTTCAACTCTGTTGACCCTCTGTCTGGTCTTCCTCTAGAAGGTACCGCAGAAATTGATGTGTGCTCCCTGCCCTCGTCACTGCCCAAGCCCGGGCCTGCACATACTCACTGGACTGTTCCAGTTTTGACAGCTGCCAGTCTTCCTGCCCCTTTCACACTGCAGCTGAAGTTCATTACCTGAAGGACGCCTCATCATTTCATTCCTTGGCTCCAAACCTTCTGCTGCCTCTAAGATAAAAGCTCAACTTCTTAACAGTGTACAGTGTGCAACTTCCAACCTTTTTATCTGTTCTCTCCACCTTCAGTTTAGCGTCATTCCAAAACCACACCCTTGCAAAGCTTTGTACTCCGCACCCCAGATGATCTCCAGGCAGCTCAGATCTCTTTCCTGCCTTTGCCCTGCACTGTTCCCCGGTACTTCCTCCTTTATTGTAGCACTCAGCTCCCCAGCCAATCTGTACATCCCTCAGAGGCAGCGATCTGATGAATTGGTTTTTGAATCCCAGAAAGGGTCTGCCATGGAGTTGGCAGTCATCACGGTAGATGGCGTATGATTTTGCTGAATTTTAAATAAAATGAAAACCATAAATTACATGATGCTTTTATTGACACTTGACAACTGGCCTAAATAAAAAGACTCTGACTCTAATACAAGTCCCCTTACTGATAATAGGCATGAAAGAGCACCATTCTTAAAATCTAAACCCTTTAAAATCAGTTACGGCAATTCACTTAAGGAGCTTGAGGGCCGTGTTAAAAGGAGCCAGGTTTTCACAAGACCTCATCCACCTCTGCACATTGGCTGGCACTGTCACACTGCAGCCTCCGATCTGCTGGAGTACAGACCACAGCACCACGTCTGCTACGGTGAGTTCATTCCCAGCGAGCCAAGGGCTCTTCCCAAGAGCAGAGTTCATGGAGCGGAAAACAGCGGCTTTTTCTTTACTGCTTCCCTCTTTTAACTGAAAAATCGCAATATCTACCCAGCTATCTATAAGGGTTGCGTTGACAGCATTATGCTTCTGGCCAAACAGAGAGAACAAGAAACGTGCAATGTTCCCTTCGCCTTCGATGGGGCACATCGTCTGGATGCTGAATTTCATCTGCGTCTTCGGCACTGAAAAGAAAAAACACGCCAGGTAGCATCACCAGAGCAGCCCTGAGGGAAGTACTCGCACAGTGGGGAAGGGGACAGTCACCAAACACCACAGACTGATGACATGGGAAAGGGTGTTTTCAAGAAGAACATCACATTTTCAGTCTGTCTCTAAGATGCTTACTACTGAAAAGGGTTTAAGTGCAAACTATGTTAAAAAAGTAACCAAAGAGTCATTCCTGGTATTTGATTATGACACTTCTGAAGCTAGAAGGGACCTCAGACCACCTGCTCCAATCCCTGCTGCCTAAGGTTTTGGGGGCTGAGGGCTGGAAACCCAGGAGCTGCATCTCCCAGGCTCTTGGCCTCATAATCGCCTTCTGTGAGACTGAGGGCAATTAAGATATGAATGACATGAACTCGCTTATCTCCATATCAACATAAACCAGAAGAGGCATACATCTGTGGGATAGTCAATACATAACATCCTATCTTTATATGGCCATATGAGAAGATAACTTCAGTGTCCCTATGATGGTAAGTTCTTGAATGTGAGGGCAAGATGGCTGTGATAGCCATGACTCCCCGCTTTGCCTGGTTGGACAGAACCCCCTTCCCCAAATGCTCACAGTCCCCCCCTTGAGCTGTGTCTCACTCAGAGACCCTAAATTTTGCAGACGAACAAGGGCATCTTTGCGTTGCTTCATCTCTGCTCCTCCTCTAGAACTATCCCACAGGCTTTCTAGACTTAGAATATCTGACCTGATGCAAATCGCTATGTGGCCAGTATGCCACAGAATGTCCTAAACCCTTGCTGCCTCTTATCAAAACCATGTTGCACATCTCATCATATAGTACAGCTAACCCTTGAACAGTGGGGGGGTTAGGGACACTGACCCCCGACTGCTGTGCAGTCGAAAATCCACATAAAACTTCTGACTCCTTCAAAACTTAAGCACTAATAGCCTACTATTCATGGGAAGCCTTACCCATCACAGTTGATTAACACGTTTTGTATGGTCTGTATATTATATGCTATATTCTTACAATAAACTTGAGAAAATGTTAAGAAAATAATAAGGATGCTGGGCATGGTGGCTCACACCTGT